CCTTTCTAGAAAGAAAGCATCTTTAAACATACATATTCATCAGAAATACAAATATTTGTCATCAGTGATACTAATTTCCAGGCAAACATTTTAATTGCAGTCAATGTATTAGATTCTACCAGGTTTTAATTTGGATCGGTAATACGGGTTTGATTAGGGTTCTAGGCCTAATTATAGGTCACTAGTCTTCCTTTAGGATTATGCACCATCTGTTATTTTAAATTGACCATTGAGGGGGTTCCCAAGGGTTCTCCTTCGTTTTGTTATCAAACGTTAGGTTTAGGATTCTTGCGGGTGGTGGGATCCAAAGCCAGAGACGGTTTCAACAAAAATGCAAGCGCGAATTTGTCTTGCGTCTGAACGCACTGTTCAAATTAAACAATTTAGACATGCCCCAACTATGACACTAAGAAGTGAATGGTATAGTACACTTTTGTCACAAATTCAAGGGTAATTTAAGTGCCCGATTGTAGAGGTCTGGCTTCCCCTGGGTTTCTGGAACAAAAGAAGCGTTCGCGAGGAGAGGGGTAACTCCCCGCCCTCCCCCTCCCAAAGTAAATCAAATCAAGGAATATGAGTGCCTGCAGACAAGCCTCGCTTCTTTTCTTCCCCTTCAGGGCTAGCGTTTGGGGAAGGCAAGGCTGCGGCTACTCTTGGAGCTTCAGTGTCCCGGGAGGAAGAAAGGCCCAGCCAAGGGTCCTCACACTGGCGTGGAATTCGGCGCGTTCGTAGGCGATCGACCCCAGAGACGAAAGCTGCTTCTCAAGCTGGGGGAGGGAGAGGAAACGGCGCACAAAAGCAGTACGACCTGTCCCTTATCGGCGTCTAAGGGGAAGGGTGGAGAAAACGAAAACAGAAGCGGGCCGGGAGCCTCGGCTCCCGCCCCAGCGCCTTTTAAACTGCGTTTCTACCTCCTCTCGCTCAGCGCGGCGGCTAATGGAACCCGCGCGAGCCGTCTCGCCAATCACCGCCGCGCTTCCTCCCGTCGCCCGCCAATGGCGGCGCGCGTTCTTGGGGCGTGGGCGAAGCAGGCTGCTCGCCTCCTGCCTGTAGTGTGTGGGCTGGGGTTGGTGCGAGCTTCCAGCTTGGCCGCAGTTGGTTCGTAGTTCGGCTCTGGGGTCTTTTGTGTCCGGGTCTGGCTTGGCTTTGTGTCCGCGAGTTTTTGTTCCGCTCCGCAGCGCTCTTCCCGGGCAGGAGCCGTGAGGCTCGGAGGCGGCAGCGCGGTCCCCGGCCAGGAGCAAGCGCGCCGGCGTGAGCGGCGGCGGCAAAGGCTGTGGGGAGGGGGCTTCGCAGATCCCCGAGATGCCGGAGTTCCTGGAAGACCCCTCGGTCCTGACAAAAGACAAGTTGAAGAGTGAGTTGGTCGCCAACAATGTGACGCTGCCGGCCGGGGAGCAGCGCAAAGACGTGTACGTCCAGCTCTACCTGCAGCACCTCACGGCTCGCAACCGGCCGCCGCTCCCCGCCGGCACCAACAGCAAGGGGCCCCCGGACTTCTCCAGTGACGAAGAGCGCGAGCCCACCCCGGTCCTCGGCTCTGGGGCCGCCGCCGCGGGCCGGAGCCGAGCAGCCGTCGGCAGGGTAAGGACGCGGGGCCGGGGCTACAAAGGCGGATATGGAAATGATTACTGGACTTTGTTTACAGAAAGCCACAAAAAAAACTGATAAACCCAGACAAGAAGATAAAGATGATCTAGATGTAACAGAGCTCACTAATGAAGATCTTTTGGATCAGCTTGTGAAATACGGAGTGAATCCTGGTCCTATTGTGGGTAAGTTGATAAAATTTCAAATACAGTATCTTCAGGTACTAAAGCAAGTTCTGCCTTAATCCAGGAACAACCAGGAAGCTATATGAGAAAAAGCTTTTGAAACTGAGGGAACAAGGAACAGAATCAAGATCTTCTACTCCTCTGCCAACAATTTCTTCTTCAGCAGAAAATACAAGGCAGAATGGAAGTAATGATTCTGACAGATACAGTGACAATGAAGAAGGTAAAATTTTAAATGATGTTAATCAAATGTATGAGAGTAATGGTTTCTCCAATGTTATTTCCAGACTCTAAAATAGAGCTCAAGCTTGAGAAGAGAGAACCACTAAAGGGCAGAGCAAAGACTCCAGTAACACTCAAGCAAAGAAGAGTTGAGCACAATCAGGTATCTTTAGTTTTATTACCACCGTGTACAGGTATGACTTTTTAATGTGTTGATGCTTGAATAGAGCTATTCTCAAGCTGGAATAACTGAGACTGAATGGACAAGTGGATCTTCAAAAGGCGGACCTCTGCAGGCATTAACTAGGGAATCTACAAGAGGGTCAAGAAGAACTCCAAGGAAAAGGGTGATGCAAGGCTTATTCCTTGGGTTTTCAGATTATTGTTTTTGTTTTGTTTTCAAACTAACAGGTGGAAACTTCAGAACATTTTCGTATAGATGGTCCAGTAATTTCAGAGAGTACTCCCATAGCTGAAACTATAATGGCTTCAAGCAACGAATCCTTAGTAAATATGTTTCATAAACTATACAAGTGGTAATTCTGAGTCTGAATAATTTGAATCTTGGCAGGTTGTCAATAGGGTGACTGGAAATTTCAAGCATGCATCTCCTATTCTGCCAATCACTGAATTCTCAGACATACCCAGAAGAGCACCAAAGAAACCATTGACAAGAGCTGAAGTAAATGAATACAATTTAGATCGATGCTATCATTGTGGTTGTTTGTTTGTCTGTTTCTTATTAGGTGGGAGAAAAAACAGAGGAAAGAAGAGTAGAAAGGGATATTCTTAAGGAAATGTTCCCCTATGAAGCATCTACACCAACAGGAATTAGGTATTCAGATACATTTAAACAAGTACTAGTGTTATTTTTCTTTTCCTCCTTTCACTCCCAACAGTGCTAGTTGCCGCAGACCAATCAAAGGGGCTGCAGGCCGGCCATTAGAACTCAGTGATTTCAGGATGGAGGAGTCTTTTTCATCTAAATATGTTCCTAAGTATGTTCCCTTGGCAGATGTCAAGTCAGAAAAGACAAAAAAGGGACGCTCCATTCCCGTATGGATAAAAATTTTGCTGTTTGTTGTTGTGGCAGTTTTTTTGTTTTTGGTCTATCAAGCTATGGAAACCAACCAAGTAAATCCCTTCTCTAATTTTCTTCATGTTGACCCTAGAAAATCCAACTGAATGGTATCTCTTTGGCACGTTCAACTTGGTCTCCTATTTTCAATAACTGTTGAAAAACATTTGTGTACACTTGTTGACTCCAAGAACTAAAAATAATGTGATTTCGCCTCAATAAATGTAGTATTTCATTGAAAAGCAAACAAAATATATATAAATGGACTTCATTAAAATGTTTTTGAACTTTGGACTAGTAGGAGATCACTTTGTGCCATATGAATAATCTTTTTTAGCTCTGGAACTTTTTGTAGGCTTTATTTTTTTAATGTGGGCATCTTATTTCATTTTTGAAAAAATGTATATGTTTTTTGTGTATTTGGGAAACGAAGGGTGAAACATGGTAGTATAATGTGAAGCTACACATTTAAATACTTAGAATTCTTACAGAAAAGATTTTAAGAATTATTCTCTGCTGAATAAAAACTGCAAATATGTGAAACATAATGAAATTCAGTAAGAGGAAAAGTAACTTGGTTGTACTTTTTGTAACTGCAACAAAGTTTGATGGTGTTTATGAGGAAAAGTACAGCAATAATCTCTTCTGTAACCTTTATTAATAGTAATGTTGTTGTAGCCCTATCATACTCACTTTTTAAGACACAGTATCATGAAAGTCCTATTTCAGTAAGACCCATTTACATACAGTAGATTTTTAGCAGAGATCTTTTAGTGTAACATACATATTTTAGAGAATTGTTGGCTAGCTGTACATGTTTTGAAAAGCTGTTTAGCTAGCTATAAGGCTATAATTGGAAATTTGTATTTTTTATTTACAGCAAAACATTTATTCAGTCATCCAGTTTGCTACCAAAATATGTTTTAGATAAGTGTGTGTATGTTTGTTTAGAAGTTAGAAATTGTAAACACTGGTCTTATGTTTCATTTGGATTCATTATTGCATTGTCTTGTTACCAGAAACAAATTTTGCCGAGCTTTTTTTGCCCTATATTTCCCAGCATAATTTGATTAGAAAGTACAAAAAGGGCCAGGCGCGGTGGCTTACGCCTGTAATCCCAGCACTTTGGGAGGCCAGGGCGGGTGGATCACGAGGTCAAGAGATCAAGACCATCCTGGCCAACATGGTGAAACCCCGTCTCTACTAAAAATACAAAAAAATTAGCTGGGCGTGATGATGTGCGCCTGTAGTCCTGTCTACTAGGGAGACTGAGGCAGGAGAATCGTTTGAACCCAGGAGGCAGAGGTTGCAGTGAGCAGAGATTACGTCACTGCACTGTAGCCTGGCGACAGAGCAAGACTCCATCTCAAAAAAAATAAAAAAGTACAAAAAGTACTTGCTTTTATATTACATCATAAGCAGTAGTTAATAAAGTTGTATACTCTTAAGAGGTGGGCATTATGATTATTTTTTATTTTTTTATTTTTTATGAGATGGAGTCTCACTCTTGTCACCCAGACTGTAGTGCAGTGGCACGATCTGGGCTCGATGCAACCTCTGCCTCCCAGGTTCAAGCAATTTTCCTGCCTCGGCAGAGACGGGGTTTCACCATGTTGGCCAGGCTGGTCTCGAACCCCTGACCTCAAGTGATCAGCCCACCTCAGCTTCCCAAAGTGCTGGGATTACAGGTGTGATCCACTGCACCCGGCCGGCATTATGATTTTGTGTACTCTTGAAATGGTTATCTTTGTGGATGATTTTTTTTTTTAAGCTGAAACTTACCTCATGAATAACTTGATTAAAGTAGTAGGTGATTAAAATTTCAATAGAATCAAATGAGACAAAAATTTTAAACTGACTCATTTGAGTTTCAACTTTACAGTCATTGACCATAAAGCACACTAAAAATGTAAGTTATTTTTAAATACATCTGAAATAAAAATACTTACTAAAAAGGAAGAAGCCGAAGATGTATATTTAGACCAGCACACAATTTTGATTTCAATTAGCCTTATTCTAATATTTAGCTTTTAGATCTTTCATACACATTTTCACGTACTTTGCAATTGAGACCAGAAAGACTTGTAGGTCTTTCTGCAGAATGAGTGGGTCCTTGCAAAGTGAGTGGGAAACTTACTCCTAGATCAGAAATGTTTGCCTCTCTGAGTAAAATGTTTCTTTCAGATGAGCCATAGAGGGGGCACCTTTTACTCAACTTTTCTTTGTTTTGAAACTTTGTTTCCCATACTGTTTTCAGCCTTTTGTTTATAATTAGAAATTGTGAGAAGCTTCATTTAGTGTTTAAAAATGTGGGGAGATAAATCAGACTTAACATGTATGTAAGATCAATTCACTTAAAAGTATGGTCCAAATAGCAAAAATAGGACCAGGTGAAACATGTAGTCATTTTTTAAAAACATGTACTTGGTCTTTTGTGTGTGTCTGTTTTATTCCATTAGAATAAATGTGTCCTTGATGTAAATGCAAAGCATTTCTTCCTGATTAAATTGTAGATGTAGACTTTACAATATAATTCAATAATAAAAAGTAATTAACCTCTAGTTTTGTCGTTGCAATAAATGGTTTTCAGATAGCACAAACTGTGATTTCTGGATAACATTTCTTATGTGAT